GAGTCTCACTCTGTAGCCCAAGCTGGAGTGCAATGGCATGATCTCGGCTCACTGCAACCTCCGCCTTTGGGGCTCAAGTGATTCTCGTTCCCCAGCCTCCGGCACAGCTGGGACTACAGGCACTGCCACCACACCCAGCTAATTTTTTGTATTTTATTAGAGTTGAGGTTTCACCATGTTGCCCAGGGTGGTCTTGAACTCCTGAGCTCAGGTGATCCACCTGCCTTGGCCTCCCCAGGTGTTGGGATTACAGGCATGAGCCACTGCGCCCGGCCAACAAGGTATATTCAGAAAAATTTCCCATTACAGAATTCTTCATTACATGCACAAGAAAGGCAACGCTAAAAAATGACATGTTTCAGAGATAAAAATCAGCATCTTATGACAGAAAGACCAGAGTTGCACAGAACCTGAACTAGAGAAAAGAAAACATGCAAGGCAGTCTTGGAGGTTTTATTCCAACACTTAGTGGTTTGCAAAAATTTTTGTCTGTCCTGTACAACTCTATGAGCTGCTATCCTATTCAAGGCCTATGTATCCCACTATATCAAGTGATAATCAAACGTATTCCCAAGCAGACTACGTGGGAGGGCTTGTCTAACACTCGTGTGATTCACGTTTCACATGTAGGTGCTTCCAAGGACTTGAGTCCCCTATTGGGGTCAGGATAGGCTCTACTCAATGTTCTATGTACTTCTCTATGTTTTTAATTTCTTTTAAAAACTGAAGTTTTTTTAGACCGTTTTGTCCAGATTTGATCCAGTGTTATCTACTCAAAATAAGCATCAAGAGCTACTATCACCTCAAATGACGATGAGTTCTTAGATTTTCACCCAATGTGAGTACATCCATACTTAGAGATAAAACAAGAGCTCTTTAGTGAGATAATGAGTGTGTCACAAGCAACCATTAGTCAAAACAAAATTCTACTTAATTGGCCAAAAGGTAAACGAAAAGGGTCACCTGCACCCGGCCAGGGTATATAAAGGGCCCAGAGGGGGAGGAGGACATTCACACCTGAGAACATCCAGCTCCTCTCCACAGCCCAACCCACACCAGCCTCAGACACCACCATGACCGGCTCCTGCTGCGGCTCCACCTTCTCCTCCCTGAGCTACGGGGGAGGCTGCTGCCAGCCCTGCTGCTGCCGCGACCCCTGCTGCTGCCGCCCCGTGACCTGCCAGACCACCGTGTGCCGCCCCGTGACCTGCGTGCCCCGCTGCACGCGCCCCATCTGCGAGCCCTGCCGCCGCCCGGTGTGCTGCGACCCCTGCTCCCTGCAGGAAGGCTGCTGCCGCCCCATCACCTGCTGCCCCTCGTCGTGCACGGCTGTGGTGTGCAGGCCCTGCTGCTGGGCCACCACCTGCTGCCAGCCTGTGTCTGTGCAGTCCCCCTGCTGCCGGCCCCCCTGCGGCCAGCCGACCCCTTGCAGCACCACCTGCAGGACCTCCTCCTGCTGAGCCACCACCTGCTGCCAGCCTGTGTCTGTGCAGTCCCCCTGCGGCCAGCCGACCCCTTGCAGCACCACCTGCAGGACCTCCTCCTGCTGAGCAGTGCACTGACTGCCCGGAACGCGTAACTCACCTTCTGAAAAAGTCACACTCCCATTTCTCTACTTTAACAAACCTCCTGCCCTGAGCCCACAAAACCCCACATCAACCAAGCAGGGAACCGAGCACTGGGCTCATCTATTAAGACCTGGGCCATTCTGAAGTCTGTAAAAGAAGCAATTTCCTTCTTCTTAAGATTTCGTGGCATGTTTATTTTCTAATAAATATCTGTTCTTTGGCCTTGCAAAAAGATTTGGTTTTATTTACTCATTCTAATATTTT